AATACTTGGATTGCACAGTTGACCTTATCACATTTTTAGGGTAAGTGCTGGACAAAGGCACCTTCAGAGCCTCCATTGCACATAGGTGGCCCCTGCAAGCCCCTTGCCTGTGTGTGTTCTGGAGCTGCCACTAAACTTGAGGGCAGCATCAGGAGACACACTTGAAAACAACCTTTTACTCAGATTAAATTATTAACTTTCCATTTCCTTTAACTTATTAAAGACATCCCCACCTGTAAACAGGTGCAGATTAAGCTCTCTAGTCAACAGCTGTCATTCTGTCATATCATCAGATACCCGGGGCTGCTGCTTCTTGAGGCATCCACAGAATCACAGCATTTTCCAGTATTGAAAGACCTAAAAGATCACGGTGCCTTCATTTCAACTGTGAGACATGAAATAATTTTCCCAAATCTACGACATTAAGATATGGTGCAATAAGGACCAGATTAAAGGTCTGCACATTTGCAACCATGTTCCCTCCATCTCATTTACTCCTAAACACGGTCACTGCTGCAAATACTTCTCTTGTCAAGTGGGAAATGAATGCTCTTACAAGGCTCAAACTTGTGAACACATCACTGACCAGCTCAGAGCTGGCTCACAATAGGGACCCAATTAAAATGTTTTACATGCAACTGGATCAAACCTTTTGAGTACTAAATTAAAACAATCCTTTAAAGAAGACAATTGTTTCAGAGGAGGACCTTCATACAGCATCTCTGACCAGCAACTGATGATGCTAGTGAACTCAGGTGCTGACTGGTTCTCCAACACGAGATTACCCAATCAAGGAGCAAGGAAATCAGTAACTTCCTTCCTATAATTTGGAATGTGGGTGGAGGGGGGCCATAGTTCTCCCTGATTGAGACTTGCCTGCTGCTGTGACCACTGGTCTTGTCCTCTTCTCCAGCATGGTGTGTCTGAAGCTCCCTGGAGGCTCCTGTATGGCAGCGCTGACAGTGACATTGACGGTGCTGAGCTCCCCACTGGCTTTGGCTGGGGACACCCAACGTAAGTGCACATTGTGACTGCAGAGCTACTATGGGGTGGGGGCAAAAATAGGAAGTTTTGTTAACATTGTGCCCAGGCTATGTCTCTTATGAAATTGTGACACTTTCTTCAGAGATTGCCCATCTTTATCAGATGGATCCCAAATTATTTCCACCACAAAAGGCGCTTGGCTACTTGTCCTGTCCATGAGATTTGTGTAAAGGGCCTACACACAGGTCATTTCTTCTCAAATCTCCACCAATAAAACCTATGCATCACATGTCCTCAGGGTCTTTAGAGGATTTAGAAATAAGTATGCTAAAATAATTTCCCCATACAGCACTTCCCTTTATTATGTTGACTTATGTCAGACAAAAGGAGGTTTTTACTGAAAATTTTGTGGGAGTCAAGGGAATTCAAAGGGTCTCTCCTAGACGATCCAGTGTTATGTCCTCCACAGGACCTTTGGTGTTGGCCCCTCTTCCTCATATGTGAGGATGGATCCAGTGGCCTCCCCATTATCTCCTTTCTTTTCTTTCTGAACTCCAATGTTTATAAAGCCTGTACCCCTGTTGCCTATGTAGGTTCTCTGACAAAAGTTATACTTAGTGCTCTTTCTTTCTTATGGGGAAAAATCCGTGGAACTGAAGCTGAGATCTTTAGTACGTGGAGTCACCTTACAGATATAGAGCATTTATGCGGTATTCATTGGTGCCTAAAGAACTTTAGGCATCCTCTGGAAAACCGGCCCAGGTTAGTGTTTATTATGAATCTTTTTTAACCGTAGAGGTCTGTTTTCCTTTGTTTGGATTCCTAGAGGCAGCGCAGACCAGGCACAAGGTCAGCACTAAGGAAGGGTTCACGGGATGAACCCCGTGTGACCGGATCGTTCGTGTCCCCACAGCACGTTTCTTGGAGCAGGCTAAGTGTGAGTGTCATTTCCTCAATGGGACGGAGCGAGTGTGGAACCTGATCAGATACATCTATAACCAAGAGGAGTACGCGCGCTACAACAGTGACCTGGGGGAGTACCAGGCGGTGACGGAGCTGGGGCGGCCTGACGCTGAGTACTGGAACAGCCAGAAGGACCTCCTGGAGCGGAGGCGGGCCGAGGTGGACACCTACTGCAGATACAACTACGGGGTTGTGGAGAGCTTCACAGTGCAGCGGCGAGGTGAGCATGGTGGAGGGCGGGGCCTGGGTCCCGACTCATTCCCACTACCTTTTTTTTCTCCTAGTCCAACCTAAGGTGACTGTGTATCCTTCAAAGACCCAGCCCCTGCAGCACCACAACCTCCTGGTCTGCTCTGTGAATGGTTTCTATCCAGGCAGCATTGAAGTCAGGTGGTTCCGGAACGGCCAGGAAGAGAAGGCTGGGGTGGTGTCCACAGGCCTGATCCAGAATGGAGACTGGACCTTCCAGACCCTGGTGATGCTGGAAACAGTTCCTCGGAGTGGAGAGGTTTACACCTGCCAAGTGGAGCATCCAAGCATGATGAGCCCTCTCACGGTGCAATGGAGTTAGCAGCTTTCTGACTTCCTAAATTTCTCAGAATAAACACTAAACCTGGCTTCCTCTCTCAGGTGCACGGTCTGAATCTGCACAGAGCAAGATGCTGAGTGGAGTCGGGGGCTTTGTGCTGGGCCTGCTCTTCCTTGGGACAGGGCTGTTCATCTACTTCAGGAATCAGAAAGGTGAGGAGCTTTTGGGAGCTGAATCTCCATAGTTTAAGTGTATATCTTTTCCTCTTTTTCCCAGGACACTCTGGACTTCAGCCAACAGGTAATACCTTTTAATCCTCTTTCAGAAAGAGAAGGTCTGAAAACAATTTCCTCTGTCTCTGCAGGACTCTTGAGCTGAAGTGCAGATGACCACATTCAAGGAAGAACCTTCTGCCCCAGCTTTGCAAGATGAAAAGCTTTCCCACTTGGCTCTTATTCTTCCACAAGAGCTTTGTCAGGACCAGGTTGTTACTGGTTCAGCAACTCTGCAGAAAATGTCCTCCCTTGTGGCTTCCTTAGCTCCTGTTCTTGGCCTGAAGCCTCACAGCTTTGATGGCAGTGCCTCATCTTCAACTTTTGTGCTTCCCTTTACCTAAACTGTCCTGCCTCCCGTGCATCTGTACTCCCCTTGTGCCACACATTGCATTATTAAATGTTTCTCAAACATGGAGTTAAAAATTATCTGGTCCATTTGGCTGCAAGGACAAAAA